TTTCTCTCACACCAGTCTGTGAGTTTCCAGAAAAAACTCACAGCCTGTGAGTACAGGATCCAGCTCCATGTTTGACATTTCATGGGCTCAACAGGGGTTTTCTGAGCAGGGGGAGACATTGTGATGTGCTGCCCAGATCCCCCATCACTGAGGACTTAGGACAGACACCAGCTGCTAGGAGTGCTGTTAGCACAAAGCCTTTAATGTCAGCTTCTCCACAGACAGGGCCATCTTGGCCCTTGTTGCCCCACTTGCCAGGTGGCCCCACATCCAAGGACTGATAAAGGCAGGATGACCTGGCCATCTTAGCTCATCTGATGGGCTACTCTAGCTCTAGAGTCCCTGTCGAGTCAGCTAAAACTGTCTTGGGGCCTGCATGGAGCTCACTACTTTCCCCCTGTGCCACTCCTGTTCCCTCCCATCCTTCCCACGCCTGTTGATCCCAAGGGTGCTCCCTCATAAACATCCTGCACTCCAATCTCCATCTCAGAATCTGCTTCCAGGAACCTAACCTGCAACAGGCCCACGGTCCTCTCTTCTTCTCCCAGCCATCACTTTCAGGGAACATGCATTCATTCACCTGAAGTTTGCAGGCACCATTCAACTGTTAAAGTGTTTCGCATCCGTTTTTCTATTACTTCCATCCTATACCGACTAGCTCCACTTAACATGTGGAGAAACTGAGGTCGGAGTGGGGGCGTGACCAGGCCAGCCTAAGGCCGCTGCACTAATGAGAAGCTGAGCTCTCAGATTTTTGCCTCCCTGTCCCTGCCAAGTCGCTGTTTCCTGGGACAAGAGGGAGCCTCACTGAAACGAACTCCGGTCTCAGGGGACAGAATCCTGAAACCCTGGCTCTGGGGTCCGGGGCAGGGGTGCGCTGCCTCAGGACAGACGGTGAAACTGAGGTCCAGAGCCGGACATCCACCGCCTGCGGAGGGAACGAGAACGCGGCGCGTCCTGCCTTGCGGGCCGAGCGGCGCCAGAGCCGCCTCCTCCCGCCCCCCGCGCTAGATCCCCCCGCCCCGTCTTTGCCCTCGCGACGCCGCCACCTCCGGAACAAGCCATGGTGGCGGCGACGGTGGCAGCGGCGTGGCTGCTCCTGTGGGCTGCGGCCTGCGCGCAGCAGGAGCAGGACTTCTACGACTTCAAGGCGGTCAACATCCGGGGCAAACTGGTGTCGCTGGAGAAGTACCGCGGATCGGTGAGTGCGCGGGGTCTGGCGGCGCCGCTGGGCCCGGCCTCGCCCTGGCGGGGCCTGCTGGGGACGCCCCGCAGCCCGGTCCCCCGCGCGGTGTGGCTCCGAGGACGCTCCAGCCGCGCGGCCGCCAAACCCCGGCCCCCGCCCCGCTCGGCCGTGACCTCTGGCGCGGCGCCCCCATCCCGCGCCCGGCCCGGCCCGGCCCGCGGCTACGTGGCACGGCCTTGGCGCGGAGGAACCCGAAGCGCTCGCAGTCGGCGCCCACTTCGCTACCGGCACCTTTGGGCAGCGGGGTCCAGACCTTCGCCGGGAGGCCGGGCACCACTGCCCAGCCTTTGCCATTCACGGGTGAAAAAAGTAACCGTAGCATCGTGCGGCCTTTCCCTCTCCCGTCCTCATTTTCTGCATCTGGAACGGGGAGTGGCTGATTCGGAGTCCAGTGAAGAACACTGTGGAGATCAATGTGCAGGGCAGAGAGAGAGTTATTTCAGATGCACGGAGACCTCACACGGATCATCCCTGGGAGAGGGCACAAAGGCCCAGAGAGGGCAGGCATTCGCACAAGGTCACACTACACTAGAAAGACGGGGCCTGGAAGAGAACCCCACCGCCACATCCGGGGTCCTCTCTAGGCCAAGTCCTTAGATGGCAGCTCAGGGGCACACATAAGAGTCATCCAGGCTAATTGCCCCCTCATTACCAAGAGGGAATCTAAGCTCAGAGAAGACTTCGGAGAGGAAGGGTATCTGGGTTGAGTCTTTGAATACGAGTGGATTTTAGCAAGACTAAGAAGCAAACAGCAAGAAGGGGGTGGGGGGGCGCGGGGCCAGGAGTTCCAGCTGTTGTGCTTCAAAGAGTCTAAAGCTGGAGGCTACGAGTGGTGGAAGATGAGGCTGAAACGACTGGCAAGGGAGCAGGCGGGACCTTGAACACTACATTGAGAGGCCTGCATGTCACATTATGTGCAGTGAAGAACTCCCAGAGTGGACCTCTTCAGGATGGACCTGGGGACTGGTGTGAAATGGCTGGGGAGTTGAAATCTAATGAACAGGTGGGCCAGCGTCCAGTTTTGGATGAACCACAGGGCTTTGTTTTGTTTTGTTTCTGTCATACAGGTGTCCCTGGTGGTGAATGTGGCCAGCGAGTGCGGCTTCACAGACCAGCACTACCGAGCCCTGCAGCAGCTGCAGCGAGACCTGGGCCCCCACCACTTTAACGTGCTCGCCTTCCCCTGCAACCAGTTTGGCCAACAGGAGCCTGACAGCAACAAGGAGATTGAGAGCTTTGCCCGCCGCACCTACAGTGTCTCATTCCCCATGTTTAGCAAGATTGCAGTCACCGGTACTGGTGCCCATCCTGCCTTCAAGTACCTGGCCCGTAAGTCCTGGTCTCTTCATCCCCTCACACCTAGCACGCTTTGCTCTCCTTCCTTTTTCTCTAGAGACTTCTGGGAAGGAGCCCACCTGGAACTTCTGGAAGTACCTAGTAGCCCCAGATGGAAAGGTGGTAGGGGCTTGGGACCCAACTGTGTCAGTGGAGGAGGTCAGACCCCAGATCACAGCGCTCGTGAGGAAGCTCATCCTACTGAAGCGAGAAGACTTATAACCACCGCGTCTCCTCCTCCACCACCTCATCCCGCCCACCTGTGTGGGGCTGACCAATGCAAACTCAAATGGTGCTTCAAAGGGAGAGACCCACTGACTCTCCTTCCTTTACTCTTATGCCATTGGTCCCATCATTCTTGTGGGGGAAAAATTCTAGTATTTTGATTATTTGAATCTTACAGCAACAAATAGGAACTCCTGGCCAATGAGAGCTCTTGACCAGTGAATCACCAGCCGATACGAACGTCTTGCCAACAAAAATGTGTGGCAAATAGAAGTATATCAAGCAATAATCTCCCACCCAAGGCTTCTGTAAACTGGGACCAATGATTACCTCATAGGGCTGTTGTGAGGATTAGGATGAAATACCTGTGAAAGTGCCTAGGCAGTGCCAGCCAAATAGGAGGCATTCAATGAACATTTTTTGCATATAAACCAAAAAATAACTTGTTATCAATAAAAACTTGCATCCAACATGAATTTCCAGCCGATGATAATCCAGGCCAAAGGTTTAGTTGTTGTTATTTCCTCTGTATTATTTTCTTCATTACAAAAGAAATGCAAGTTCATTGTAACAATCCAAACAATACCTCACGATATAAAATAAAAATGAAAGTATCCTCCTCATTTTCCATAGTCTCCCTCCCTAGAGGTAAACA